AGTCCCCATAATTTGGAGCTGTCTTCTTTTTTTTTTTCTTTTCTTTTTTTTGAGACCGAGCCTCACTCTGTCACCTAGGCCAGGAGTGCAGTGGTCTGATCTCAGCTCACTGCAACCTCCGCCTCCTAGGTTCAAGTGATTCTCTAGCCTCAGCCTCCCAAGTAGCTGGGACTACAGGCGCACGTCATCATGCCCAGCTAACTTTTGTATTTTTAGTAGAGATGGGTTTTCACCATGTTGGTCAGGCTGGTCTCGAACTCCTGACCTCAAGTGATCCGTCTGCCTCGGCCTCTCAAAGTGCTGGGATTATAGGCTTGAGCCACTACACTCGGCCTGGAGCTGTGTTTTGTCGGTGAAGGATTTTCCACCCATGAAGGGGTCAGACGTGAAGTGTGTGGCCCTGGGCAGCTCCTCTGAGCCCAGAGACGCCAGCCCTAGCCGCCTTGCTGTGCCACTTTGGGACTTCCCTCCCTAGCCTGAGCTTCAGTTTTCCTGCCTGTTAGGCAGCCCCATGTCAACTGCACTTAGTAGGCCGGGTTTGATGCCCGACAAGACGTGAAGTGGTGGAGGTGGGCAGGATCCCAGCGCTACCATCTTCTTGAACCAGTGATCTCAACACATCGGATTTCTGTTTCCTCATCTGCAAAATGGGATCAGTGAGCTCAGGTGGGTCACAAATTCTACAGGAACTACTTTAGCCAAGACCGGCCCCCTGAAAGTTCCCCTCGGTGGGCTGTTAGGGTGATTGTTTTCATCTGTGGGGCTCCCTGATGCGTCCCACCCACCAGCCTTGGAGAGGGTGGGATGGGAGGGTGGGGTGCTTGGGGAGACAAGCCTAGAGCCTGGGCCCTCCCACCCCACTGCCTCCCCCCATCCCAGGGCCCCCCACCCAGTGACAAAGCCCGTGGCACTTCCTCTACCCGGTTGGCAGGCGGCCTGGCCCAGCCCCTTCTCTAAGGAAGCGCATTTCCTGCCTCCCTGGGCCGGCCGGGCTGGATGAGCCAGGAGCTCCCTGCTGCCGGTCATACCACAGCCTTCATCTGCGCCCTGGGGCCAGGACTGCTGCTGTCACTGCCATCCATTGGAGCCCAGCACCCCCTCCCCGCCCATCCTTCGGACAGCAACTCCAGCCCAGCCCCGCGTCCCTGTGTCCACTTCTCCTGACCCCTCGGCCGCCACCCCAGAAGGCTGGAGCAGGGACGCCGTCGCTCCGGCCGCCTGCTCCCCTCGGGTCCCCGTGCGAGCCCACGCCGGCCCCGGTGCCCGCCCGCAGCCCTGCCACTGGACACAGGATAAGGCCCAGCGCACAGGCCCCCACGTGGACAGCATGGACCGCGGCACGCTCCCTCTGGCTGTTGCCCTGCTGCTGGCCAGCTGCAGCCTCAGCCCCACAAGTAGGTGTCCAGGGACCCAGGGTGGGGAGACTACCTGGCCTCTTTCCGGATGTTTCTCCAACAGGTCTTGCAGAAACAGTCCATTGTGACCTTCAGCCTGTGGGCCCCGAGAGGGGCGAGGTGACATATACCACTAGCCAGGTCTCGAAGGGCTGCGTGGCTCAGGCCCCCAATGCCATCCTTGAAGTCCATGTCCTCTTCCTGGAGTTCCCAACGGTGAGTGTCCCATGGCAGGGTCGGGTGGGGGCGACTGTGTGTGTCTCTCCTCTGTGTCCCCCAGGGCCCGTCACAGCTGGAGCTGACTCTCCAGGCATCCAAGCAAAATGGCACCTGGCCCCGAGAGGTGCTTCTGGTCCTCAGTGTAAACAGCAGTGTCTTCCTGCATCTCCAGGCCCTGGGAATCCCACTGCACTTGGCCTACGTGAGTGTGTTCCCTCCAACCCCAGGCTGAGGACAGCGTGCTGAGCCTCCACATGTCTCCCCAGAATTCCAGCCTGGTCACCTTCCAAGAGCCCCCGGGGGTCAACACCACAGAGCTGCCATCCTTCCCCAAGACCCAGATCCTTGAGTGGGCAGCTGAGAGGGGCCCCATCACCTCTGCTGCTGAGCTGAATGACCCCCAGAGCATCCTCCTCCGACTGGGCCAAGGTCAGTTTCCCCAGCAACCTCTCTGGGCTCATGGGAAGGGACTGAGGTGCGCGTGTCTCTGCAGCCCAGGGGTCACTGTCCTTCTGCATGCTGGAAGCCAGCCAGGACATGGGCCGCACGCTCGAGTGGCGGCCGCGTACTCCAGCCTTGGTCCGGGGCTGCCACTTGGAAGGCGTGGCCGGCCACAAGGAGGCGCACATCCTGAGGGTCCTGCCGGGCCACTCGGCCGGGTATGGCTCTCGCCCCGCCCCTGACACTAGTCTCAGTGTTCCATCCGCGTCTGTCTCCCCGCAGGCCCCGGACGGTGACGGTGAAGGTGGAACTGAGCTGCGCACCCGGGGATCTCGATGCCGTCCTCATCCTGCAGGGTCCCCCCTACGTGTCCTGGCTCATCGACGCCAACCACAACATGCAGATCTGGGTGAGTTGTGCGCAGCTCCCGGGACACAAAACGCCCCCTGTTCTGCCTCTCTCCCCACCATTAGACCACTGGAGAATACTCCTTCAAGATCTTTCCAGAGAAAAACATTCGTGGCTTCAAGCTCCCAGACACACCTCAAGGCCTCCTGGGGGAGGCCCGGATGCTCAATGCCAGCATTGTGGCATCCTTCGTGGAGCTACCGCTGGCCAGCATTGTCTCACTTCATGCCTCCAGCTGCGGTGAGCACCCTTCCCCTGCCCCTCCCTTCCCTCAGCCGCCTGGCCTGCCTCTGCTACCCCACAGGTGGTAGGCTGCAGACCTCACCCGCACCGATCCAGACCACTCCTCCCAAGGACACTTGTAGCCCGGAGCTGCTCATGTCCTTGATCCAGACAAAGTGTGCCGACGACGCCATGACCCTGGTACTAAAGAAAGAGCTTGTTGCGGTAAGGGAACTCCTGCCCCTCTGGCTCAGGATCCTCCTGATGGTGCCCCTCTCTTCCGACCCAGCATTTGAAGTGCACCATCACGGGCCTGACCTTCTGGGACCCCAGCTGTGAGGCAGAGGACAGGGGTGACAAGTTTGTCTTGCGCAGTGCTTACTCCAGCTGTGGCATGCAGGTGTCAGCAAGTATGATCAGCAATGAGGTAAGAGCTGGGGCCAAAAAGGTATCAGGACCCTCTGACCAGCTCCCTGGCTTTATCCCCGCAGGCGGTGGTCAATATCCTGTCGAGCTCATCACCACAGCGGGTGAGATGGACAGTCACGTGCTAACCCACCTGATTGACCAAGTCTCCCTCCCGTCCTCCCCCAGAAAAAGGTGCACTGCCTCAACATGGACAGCCTCTCTTTCCAGCTGGGCCTCTACCTCAGCCCACACTTCCTCCAGGCCTCCAACACCATCGAGCCGGGGCAGCAGAGCTTTGTGCAGGTACCTGGCATGCCTGTCACCCCTCGGGCCTCCCCATGCCGCGTGGCCCTACCTACCCATGCAGGTCAGAGTGTCCCCATCCGTCTCCGAGTTCCTGCTCCAGTTAGACAGCTGCCACCTGGACTTGGGGCCTGAGGGAGGCACCGTGGAACTCATCCAGGGCCGGGCGGCCAAGGGCAACTGTGTGAGCCTGCTGTCCCCAAGCCCCGAGGGTGACCCGCGCTTCAGCTTCCTCCTCCACTTCTACACAGTACCCATACCCAAAACCGGCACCCTCAGCTGCACGGTAGCCCTGCGTCCCAAGACCGGGTCTCAAGACCAGGTGAGTGGGGCCTGGGCCGGCCCCAGCTTCAAGTGCCACATACTGCTCTCTCTTTCTCCTCCAGGAAGTCCATAGGACTGTCTTCATGCGCTTGAACATCATCAGCCCTGACCTGTCTGGTGAGCTCCCTCCAGGTCTCTCGGGTTTGTTCGTGGCAGTGCTGATGGCGTCGGCCCTCTCTAGGTTGCACAAGCAAAGGCCTCGTCCTGCCCGCCGTGCTGGGCATCACCTTTGGTGCCTTCCTCATCGGGGCCCTGCTCACTGCTGCACTCTGGTACATCTACTCGCACACGCGTGAGTACCCCAGGCCCCCACAGTGAGCATGCCGGGCCCCTCCATCCACCCGGGGGAGCCCAGTGAAGCCTCTGAGGGATTGAGGGGCCCTGGCCAGGACCCTGACCTCCGCCCCTGCCCCCGCTCCCGCTCCCAGGTTCCCCCAGCAAGCGGGAGCCCGTGGTGGCGGTGGCTGCCCCGGCCTCCTCGGAGAGCAGCAGCACCAACCACAGCATCGGGAGCACCCAGAGCACCCCCTGCTCCACCAGCAGCATGGCATAGCCCCGGCCCCCCGCGCTCGCCCAGCAGGAGAGACTGAGCAGCCGCCAGCTGGGAGCACTGGTGTGAACTCACCCTGGGAGCCAGTCCTCCACTCGACCCAGAATGGAGCCTGCTCTCCGCGCCTACCCTTCCCGCCTCCCTCTCAGAGGCCTGCTGCCAGTGCAGCCACTGGCTTGGAACACCTTGGGGTCCCTCCACCCCACAGAACCTTCAACCCAGTGGGTCTGGGATATGGCTGCCCAGGAGACAGACCACTTGCCACGCTGTTGTAAAAACCCAAGTCCCTGTCATTTGAACCTGGATCCAGCACTGGTGAACTGAGCTGGGCAGGAAGGGAGAACTTGAAACAGATTCAGGCCAGCCCAGCCAGGCCAACAGCACCTCCCCGCTGGGAAGAGAAGAGGGCCCAGCCCAGAGCCACCTGGATCTATCCCTGCGGCCTCCACACCTGAACTTGCCTAACTAACTGGCAGGGGAGACAGGAGCCTAGCGGAGCCCAGCCTGGGAGCCCAGAGGGTGGCAAGAACAGTGGGCGTTGGGAGCCTAGCTCCTGCCACATGGAGCCCCCTCTGCCGGTCGGGCAGCCAGCAGAGGGGGAGTAGCCAAGCTGCTTGTCCTGGGCCTGCCCCTGTGTATTCACCACCAATAAATCAGACCATGAAACCAGTGATGGGTTGGGCTGGGAGAAGGGCAGTGAC